CTAGTTGAAGCCTCCCAACAGTACTAAGAGGTAGGTACAATCGTTATTCCCATTGGCAAATGAGAAAACGGAGACACAGGAGGTGGAGCGACTGGCTCAAAGGAACACACCGAGCCGCTACCGAACGGGGGAGTCGAAACCAGGTCTGGAAGGCTCATGGGCATCTCCTTAAGTCCTCCTAGGCAGGCCTGGCTGAACCGAAGCCAGAAAAAGCCCACGTTTTACGCGAGAGGCAGGCGGGCCCGGCACAAGCGCGGGACGCGGTGACTCAGTTCCTAGCCAGCCAAAGAGTGGGATAAATTCCAGAACCCCTAGACCCGGAGAAGCGCATCCTAGATCCGGCTTTCTAGGCCGGCGAGGACCCAGAGCTTCCGAAACTCCTCAGACCACTGACGGAGTGACTCTGGGACACCACAGTCCTCAGTTTCCCCATCGGGACAATTGGGCGTCGAGGCCCAGGCCTGGCTCTCAGCCGGTGCGGACAGCCTCCCTCTGCGCTGCTCTCAGAGACGCGCACGGGCTGAGGGGACAGCGGAAGCCGGACCTGGGCCGCCCCTCCAGGCCTGCGGGCCACCGGCGCCCGCCCCTCACCTCCTTTAGGCATTGCGGCTCCGGCGGCTGCGGCGGCGGCGGCGGCGCCTCGAACTGACACCGGAACCGGAAATAGCTTGGGCTCGACTTCTTCCTCCTGGGCCAGCCGCCGCCGCCGCTTCAGTGGCCGCAGTGGCCGCAAGGACCCGGACCTCAGGGAGGCCTCCGCACGAAGTCGGACCGTCCTGCGCGCCGCCTAAGTCCAGGCTTGCCCGTCTGCTGCCAGGCAACAACGCCCCTAGTCTCTCCGTTCGGGAAGACGCGTGGCCCTGCCTGCCACCCACCGGAAGTGAGGGCAAATGGCAACAGCGGCTCTGGAATTCTATACAGGCATTGCTGAGGACACCTAAGATGACGCAATCTCCGCGCGGGTAGGGCGGGGCTCCGCAAGGACCTCATGCCTTAGAGATCGCCTGAAGAGCGGAAGCCTTCTGTCGAGAAGCAGCTACCCAAGCTCCAGGAGCTTCCGGTATGTGTTTTCCCTCTGTTCTCGATTACCTTGGCAACGGCTGAGGCGGGAGACCGGTGGTCTGCACCGTCCTGGAGGGAGATATGAGTGGCTGGACTCTCAGCCAGCCACTGGGATGTGTTCGGGCTTTGGACCTTGAGGCCGGAGAGAGCTCCCGAGAGGAGGCGGCGCCACGTTCGTTCTTCTGAGGGGACGGTAGATTTGGGGGTTTTCCTCTAGGATTCTCGCGCCGTTTCCTCTGGTAGGAACGTCTTCTGTGTTCTGATTGTTTTTCAATCAGCCAATCCACTGCCCTCATTTTACAGAAGAAACAGGACCAGAGAGGGAAGGTGACCTGAAAGTCACAGAATAATTTTTTAGAGCTGAACAAGAATCCAAGCCTGCAACTGCAGAGACGAGAGATCTTTCTGCTGTCTATACTCTTGGAAAGCACATCCTAAGGTACTTTGATTTTACAGTCATCTTTCCCTTTTGACTCAGAAACCAATTCATTTTTTTCCCCCAGATCTTTGCAGATTATCCTGTGGAAGGAAAATGCCTAAAGTCAAAAGAAGCCGGAAAGCACCCCCAGATGGCTGGGAGTTGATTGAGCCAACACTGGATGAATTAGATCAAAAGATGAGAGAAGGTGAGTAGGGGAGTTCCTGTCTGGGTGGGCTGTTCCCCCAAACACACTCTTTGTTTCTCCCCAGCTGAAACAGAACCGCATGAGGGAAAGAGGAAAGTGGAATCTCTGTGGCCCATCTTCAGGATCCACCACCAGAAAACCCGCTACATCTTCGACCTCTTTTACAAGCGGAAAGCCATCAGCAGAGGTAATTAGTCAGTCTCTCTTGGACTTTGAAGCGGCCTGATGCTCTTTCCCCATCTTTTTGACAGAACTCTATGAATATTGTATTAAAGAAGGCTATGCAGACAAAAACCTGATTGCAAAATGGAAAAAGCAAGGATATGAGAACTTGTGCTGCCTGCGGTGCATTCAGACACGGGACACCAACTTCGGGACGAACTGCATCTGCCGCGTGCCCAAAAGCAAGCTGGAAGTGGTAATGTCTGACACTCAAGCTTGGTGTTGTTTTCAGCTCAAAATTCTGCCTTAGTCGACTGCAAGGGATCTTATGTTATTTGGTTGGGCTGGAATGTCGTTTTGTCCCTGGATGTCCTGCTGGCTCTCCCTCGTGGGAGTGGGTCCCTGTATTCAGGAATCCATGTGAGGCAGCGTGTGGCTGTGTGTTTGTTAGGTCTGGGGTCAATCTCAACTCCACTTTTGGGCAAATTACTGAACCCCTTTCCTCACTTAGGAAATGGTGGTGGGGAGCCCTAATCCCAAGGTGGTGGCAGGGTGACATCAGGGAAGGACAACCAGTGAGTTCCTGTCCCTTTCAGTCCTCACAGTGATACTTTAACATTACCATCACTATCTTTCCCGCCCCCCCAAGACGGAGTCTTGCTTTGTCGCCCAGGCTGGAGTGCAGTGATGCCATCTTGGCTCACTGCAACCTCCACCTCCCGGGTTCAAGCGGTTCTCCTGCCTCATCCTCCTGAGTAGCTGGGACTACAGGCATGCACCACCACGCCTGGCTAATTTTGTATTTTTAGTAGAGACGGGGTTTCTCAATGTTGCTCAGGCTGGTCTCGAACTCCCGACCTCAGGTGATCCACCCGCCTCAGCCTCCCAAAGTGCCGGGATTACAGGCATGAGCTACTGCGCCCAGCCCACTGTGTTTCTTCTTTCAGAACTTTCTGTTCCAAGTACCACTCCTAGGCCAGGCGCCTCAGGAGTGGTGCTGAGGGACAGGAGCTGA